GGGTGCACCTCGCGGCATGGGGACACCAAGTCAGACGAACCCGCTGTGCAAGAACATTTTCCACACAGCGGCGCATACCCCCGCCCGGGGGCGCTCGGCAGCCGCACGCGGCCCTCAGAGCGCAGCCCCCACACGCCTTTACTTCTGGAAGGCGGAGACCGCCACAGTGAGGAGCTAAGCCAGCTGAGGCAACACAGAAAAACCCCCGTTCCTACCCAAAACCAAAAAGCGGGGCGCGGAGGCGCGCGCCTGCGGTCCCAGCTACCGGGGAGGCCGAGAAGGGAGGATCGCCTGAGCCCGGGAGGCGCAAGCTACAGTGAGCCGAGACTGCCACTGCACTCAGTCTGGGTGACAGAGCGAGACCCTGTCTCTAAAGGGGAAAAAAGAGCTAGGAAGAAGCGGGCTGCCTCTTAACTTCGGAGAAGTAAATGAGGAACTATAACCAGTGTCTACCGTTTAGGAACCAAACAAAAGCTGACAGGAATCCCGCCACCGACCCAGCCGCCCCAGACTTTGCCCTGGCCTATCCCGCGCCGCTCCTCAAACTAGACCCGCCCCGACGTCGCCCTGGCCTATCCCACGCCGATCCTCAAACGAGGCCCGCCCCCGATGCACAAGCTCCGCCCTCGTTGCACCGTCCTGACCCTCGGCCTCGCCCCCGCCCCCTGGCTCTTCCCGCGCAGCCGAATGCCGCGACCTGGCTCCCACCCTTCGTCGCTTCGCGCCGCATAGGAACCCCGCCCCTAGTCTCTCCTCCCGCCTATCCTGAGCGGCGCGCGCACAAATCTCTCCCACGGACCCGCCCACCCTGATCCTCAACCTGGCCCCTGGCCTTTCCCGCGGCGTCGAGTCCAGTACACCGACGCACGAGTCCCACCCCCGATCTCTCCCTCGGCCTATCCCGCGCCGCTCCGCGCAGGAGTCCCGCCTCCCACTTCGCCCGCAGCCTATGACGCGCCGCGTCGCTCCCTCTCCTCAAACCCGCTCTCGCCCGCGGATGGGCGCGCAGCTGTGACGTCACGGCGTCGTTGGTAAGGGGCTGGCGGCCGGGGAGCTGCGTAGCTCCCGGCCCCGCGGCCATGCCCAAGCGGAGCTGCCCCTTCGCGGACGTGGCCCCGCTACAGCTCAAGGTCCGCGTGAGCCAGAGGGAGTTGAGCCGCGGCGTGTGCGCCGAGCGCTACTCGCAGGAGGTCTTCGGTGAGTGTCGGGCGGGCTGCCGAGGGTCCGCTGAAGGACGTGAGAATGATTTATCTTCCCCCAGAGAAGACCAAGCGACTCCTGTTCCTCGGGGCCCAGGCCTACCTGGACCACGTGTGGGATGAAGGCTGTGCCGTCGTTCACCTGCCAGAGTCCCCAAAGCCTGGCCCTACAGGGGCCCCGAGGGCTGCACGTGGGCAGATGCTGATTGGACCAGACGGCCGCCTGATCAGGAGCCTTGGGCAGGCCTCCGAAGCTGGTGAGTGGCACCAGCAGCCCTTTGTGGCTGTGCAGCCTGACGGCTTGGCGTTTCTTCCTCACAGACCCATCTGGGGTAGCGTCCATTGCCTGTTCCTCATGCGTGCGAGCCGTGGATGGGAAGGCGGTCTGCGGTCAGTGTGAGCGAGCCCTGTGCGGGCAGTGTGTGCGCACCTGCTGGGGCTGCGGCTCCGTGGCCTGTACCCTGTGTGGCCTCGTGGAGTAAGTACTTCAGTCCCTGGAGCTGCTGAGATTCTTCCTTCTCTGTGTCCTTCTCTTCACGTAGTCTTTTTAGGACGCTGGTCGTGTTGCCTTAGGGCCCCCATGTCAGTGCCGTCATCTAGACTGATGATGCCCGCAGTGATCCTGTCTCCAGATAAGGTCATGTCCTGAGGTGTTCTGGGTTAGGACTTTGACGTTTGAATGGTGGGGGGTGGTGGACACAATTCAGCCCCTGACAGCAGCTTTTCTCTCCCCTCCCTGACGCTGTCGCAGCTGCAGTGACATGTACGAGAAAGTGCTGTGCACCAGCTGTGCCATGTTCGAGACCTGAGGCTGGCTCAAGCCGGCTGCCTTCACCGGGAGCCACGCCGTGCATGGCAGCCTTCCCTGGACGAGCGCTCGGTGTTCACACTGAACTGTGGGGTCGACGGGAGGGGTGCCTTTTACATGTTCTATTTTGTATCCTAATGACAGAATGAATAAACCTCTTTATATTTGCACAAGAGGACTCTTGTCTGTCAGCACTTCTGAG